CTCTGATAGGTCGGCGATGATTTCATTGTTAGGGAACATCCGGGCCTTTCCCCTCCCCGCAACACCTCCCCAGAGCCCGGCCTTCCCAGTTTCCCACTCTCGCCTGCGCCCCACCCGCGGCTGAAGCAAAACAACCGCCTCTCCCCTGCCCACTTCTTGTCCTCGTCTGAGTCGTCCCTTCCCGTCTCCACGCCGAAGAGAGGCGTTTAGATCCTCCAATGAGGGCCTAGGAGGACTTTCTTAGCCAATCAGTAGCCAAGCCCCTGCAATTCCGGGTGGGACCAGGCGTCCACACCTATAGCTGGACTGCTCGTTGGTCCCTTATGGCGCTTCTTTTACGCGAGGCTTAGAGGTCAAATACAAGGGGGCACGGTCCTCACAGAACGGAAAGGATCCGTACAGACTCTCCGGGTTTGACCGTTTTCTAGGACGAACCAATCGCTTTCCAGATACTTCCCCGCCTTTTGCGCGTTCATTTGAAAAAAGCCGGTGTGACGGACTTGGAAATTGGCTCAGTGACTGACCCGCAAGAAAGCCAGTGACTGGGGGTTCGGATCACGAGTTGGACCAATAAGAAAAGACAATCGCTGGGGCCGGGGCTTTGCTAGGAGGAGCGCAGGTGGGCGTTATTTGATTGACGGAGGGCTCTACTTATGGCTGGTAGCGGGGGCTGGTCCCTGACGTTCGGGAGGTAGGACCTAGCGGAGGCGGGGCCGAATAAAGTAAATGGTAATAAAGGGTTGGGTCTCACTTAGTGGGCGGTGTTTGATGGACAGCTGACCTTGCCTATTGAAAGTAGCCACTGATGCCCAATGGGAAATTAGAAACCCAGAGGCGGGGCCGGGTGGGCGGGGTAAACGAAGTACGGAGGTGCCGAGGGAGCAGCACGGGGAGGGGGAGCGGTGATTGACAAGACTCCCAGCAAACCGGGGGCCGTGAGAGGGCGCGCGGCATCCCAGTGGGTGGCAGCTGGAGGCGGGGCACCCTGAGGGGCGGGGAAGGACTAGGGTGCGGGGAGGGGGTTGCAAAAGGAGCCGAGCGGCTTCTGCTCAATGGCGGAAAAGCCGCCGGTGCTCTGACGGCCTCGTTCCCCTAGCAGTTGCGGGGGAGTTTCCTGCCGGCGCGGCTGGAGTCTCTGATTCTCAGGGTTCGGTGGTTGGAAGATGCTCCAGAGAGACGAGGCTGCGGCGGAGGAGGTGGCGGCGGCCGAATCGGCAACGGCGCTAGGGTGGAGAGAAGGCGGCATCGGCGGCGGCGGCGGCGTGAGGGGCCGGGCGGTGTAAACAGCCCCGGAGGCGGCGGTCGAGACCCCGAGGGGGAAGCGGCGGCTGAGTCAGGGTCGCGCCTCCGTTGGAAACTTGGGCTGAGTACCGCGGCGGGCGCGAGCGAGGCGCCCTAGACATCTTCTCCCTCCCTTGCCTCAGGTAAGGCCGCCCGGCACCCCGCCGGAGGGGAATAAACATTTAACACCTGCATTTTTTATTTCAGATTTATTGCTAAACATGGGTGCATTTTTGGATAAACCCAAAACTGAAAAACATAATGCTCATGGTGCTGGGAATGGTTTACGTTATGGCCTGAGCAGCATGCAAGGATGGAGAGTGGAAATGGAAGATGCACACACAGCTGTTGTAGGTATTCCTCACGGCTTGGAAGACTGGTCATTTTTTGCAGTTTATGATGGTCATGCTGGATCCCGAGTGGCAAATTACTGCTCAACACATTTATTAGAACACATCACTACTAACGAAGACTTTAGGGCAGCTGGAAAATCAGGATCTGCTCTTGAGCTTTCAGTGGAAAATGTTAAGAATGGTATCAGAACTGGATTTTTGAAAATTGATGAATACATGCGTAACTTTTCAGACCTCAGAAACGGGATGGACAGGAGTGGTTCAACTGCAGTGGGAGTTATGATTTCACCTAAGCATATCTACTTTATCAACTGTGGTGATTCACGTGCTGTTCTGTATAGGAATGGACAAGTCTGCTTTTCTACCCAGGATCACAAACCTTGCAATCCAAGGGAAAAGGAGCGAATCCAAAATGCAGGAGGCAGCGTGATGATACAACGTGTTAATGGTTCATTAGCAGTATCTCGTGCTCTGGGGGACTATGATTACAAGTGTGTTGATGGCAAGGGCCCAACAGAACAACTTGTTTCTCCAGAGCCTGAGGTTTATGAAATTTTAAGAGCAGAAGAGGATGAATTTATCATCTTGGCTTGTGATGGGATCTGGGATGTTATGAGTAATGAGGAGCTCTGTGAATATGTTAAATCTAGGCTTGAGGTATCTGATGACCTGGAAAATGTGTGCAATTGGGTAGTGGACACTTGTTTACACAAGGTATGTAAACTTTTTTGTCATTAAAATAACATAATTTTTTTTCTTTTTTTTCTTTAATACACAGGGAAGTCGAGATAACATGAGTATTGTACTAGTTTGCTTTTCAAATGCTCCCAAGGTCTCAGATGAAGCGGTGAAAAAAGATTCAGAGTTGGATAAGCACTTGGAATCACGGGTTGAAGGTAAGACAAATGCTTTTTAAAAATATAGACAGTAATTTAGGAACTTTTTTTAAAAAACCTACAGAGATTATGGAGAAGTCTGGCGAGGAAGGAATGCCTGATCTTGCCCATGTCATGCGCATCTTGTCTGCAGAAAATATCCCAAATTTGCCTCCTGGGGGAGGTCTTGCTGGCAAGTAAGTAGAACAAAAAGCTAATTTTGAGTTCGTAATAAAACTAAAGCATGTTTTTTTTTTTTAGGCGTAATGTTATTGAAGCTGTTTATAGTAGACTGAATCCACATAGAGAAAGTGATGGGGTAAGTTTTATTTTATTTCATAAGCATTTGAAATATATATTTCAATTTCTATCATATCCACCAGATGGCAGTCTTGGGCACGTCCATCTGTAAACCTGCTGAGAGCTCTGGTGACAAGAAAGGCAGTGGCTGGCAGACCTTCCAAGCACTCAGAAGCACGCGGACAAAAAGGTTTTTTTGTAAACCCGAACGAAAAATAAACCCAGCATTATATAATTATAGTATTTGTACTGCTGTTAACCTTTAATCTTATAACCCATTAGTGGAGACAGAGAAGGACTGTCACTGTGCCCTTCAAAATCATATTTTTTCCTGTCCATGTGATAAACACCTGTGGCTTCTTGGCAGCACTTTTGGTTTGATTCCAGGGACTCTTATGGTTAAAGGCAGGCTTTAATCTGGCGTTGTTTTCCTTCTCCTAAAAGCACCATTTAAATCGGAAGTTACTGGATTTCTAAACGGTTAAGACCGTCTTCCGACTGGTTTTTATCATTCCCAGATCTCTTCTGAAAGGAGGTGGTGTGCATAGTTAATATGAAAGGAACTGGCTTGTTCTACGCGAATACAAATCTGAATAACTCTTATATATTAGACCTTTTTTTTTTTTTACTTTAGTGACTTCCAGTATCTATATTTAGAAGTGTATAATTACTTGAGATATATATATATATATATACACACACACACACATATATAGTGTGTGTGTGTGTATCTATGTGTATATATATACATATACACATGTATTTTTAGGGCTTTTGGCTTTTTTAGGGCGGGACACGTGAATCTGGCAGTTGAGACAGAATTTTTCCTATAGCGGTGTAACAGTGTACAATACTAAACTAATGAAATGTCTTTCACTATCAACAATTTACGTATCCATGCTGATTGCTTTAACACTAGAAAAAATATGCCAAAATAAACTACATTTTCTAGGCGCTTTCACACCAAAAACACACACACACAGCTGCTTGCCCATTTGAGAACAGCCAATAAAGCAAACTCTTTGAATGATTTGTGGTTTTGTGTCCCCAGAAGTTTTAACAGTAGTTCTGAAGATTTGTCATTTGTGTGTGCTTCAAAGATAGAGTAATACATTTTATAGCTGGGCAGATCTCTAACTATATAGTTATAAAATCTCAAAGCTGAGAAAACCCTGAATGCCAGATGATCTTTCAGCAGCCTCTAGTGTGAGTGTCAGGAATGAGTTCATTTCCATCTTTGATCAGCTCTGCCTGTCGTGTTGCATCTCTGCTTCTTCTCCTCAGTTGTCTTATTAACCCTCGGGGCTATGAAAATAAGTATTTAAAAGCTCCTGGAACCCACAAAAAACACTAAGCCTTGAGAGAGATGTAGTTGATCTGAGTCACATATGCTAACAACTTTTTATTTCCCTGATTATTCTTCCTGTTCTGTACAATGACTAGAGAGAATAAAACTACATCAGGTACAAAAACCACCTGCCTTCTTAATTAATGACCTTTGTTATAGATTAACTTCTCCTTTGTTGTCCTGCTTCACTTAGATCAGATGACAGAAAACCCATGACTACACCCTCTGTAAAAGGTGTTCAGTGTACCTTTCCCAAGAGAAACACTGCCTGTAACCAAATTGCTGTAACTATGTGCCAACCTTGTATGAAAAATGTTGCAATCCTGCCAAAAACTCCTGTCTCTGCCTATGGAAATGAAACCTTGAGCTTCCTTCCTTCAGCACGCTGACTCCATTCCTTTGGAGCTGGTGCTCCTGGGTGGGCTGTCCTCAAACTCTGCGCTTGAATTATCTGTTTAAATTAGATTCTGACCTTTTTGATTATTTTAGGTTGATAGGGCCAAAATTTAACCCCACCTATTAGGATGACTTCCAGCATATTCTCTTTTCTGTCCCCCATTATTTCATTGATTACCATTATATATCCTAACGCCAACTGTATTCACCATCCAGGACCCTTTTCTCCCAATGTGCTCTCATTTTCTTGATCATTCTTAAAGTATGCAACCCAGAACTGAACATTTATGGGTAGCAGAACTGTCTCCTCCTTTATTCTCATTAATACTTTTCTGTTCTTCTATTTAACACCGAAATATTGAACTAGATTTTCTGGCAACTGCATGATACTGTTTGAGTCCTTCGAGCTTATTTTTGGTTGGTGTTTTGGTTAACCTATTTTGCAGGACCTTTATTTGTTCCTATTAAGTTTTCTTGGGTAAAATTTATTAACCTTTTGAGTTGGTTGTGGATTTATCTAAGATATGTTAGCTATCTTCTTCTTTCCAGTAACTCCAAAATTTCATACATAAACCTCCCATACTGAATGAAACAGGTCCAAGTACTGAGGCCCTGTGGGAGGCCTCAGAAACTTCTCTTCAGTAGGATGCAAATTGACCAATCTTTTACTCAACACCCATTAGGTAAGAATTTCAGCAATGTACTGATCCACTTATCTGCTCATATTTCTCCAGTTTATCTACAAGGATATCATAGGATTTTACATTCTTTGCAGAAGTCACTTGCATATAACCCAGCTTAAGCGGAGGCTTCACTTTGACCTATTCCTCTAGGTCCTTGCAAATTTTTGGTGTTGGTTTTTGCTTGTGGTATTGCTTGCATCATTTATGCATTTTAAAAATCCTGAGCTTGTTACAATTCTTCCTGTGTAACTGCTGATTTCTTGGTTTTGTTTTTATTGTTGTTTTATTATTTTTAGGTACCTCTGCCTTTTTATTCTGTATGTATGTTATACTTCAATTAAAATATTTTTAAAAATATCCCTGATGCATTGAAAAAAATCAAAACTACA